GTCAGGGTGCCAGACTGCTCTCCCCCACCTGGTGCCTCAGTTTCCCTGATCCAAGAGGCAGGGTTATCCAATCTGGTGGCCTCACTGGCCAGCATACAGGCCATCAGAGGCCAGGAAGGATGTCTGCTAGTCGGACGGTGCCACCTGGAGTCCTGAGGAAAGAAAACCAGTCTCCACACGCCACAATGAGCCTGTGGGAGATGCTGGCACAGATGGTAACGGCCACTGCGAGTGCCCAGGGTGGGGCCCCAGGGTTAGAAAGGGCCTAGAGGGAGGACCCAGACCCTTACCCAGCAAACTCCATGTGTAGCCCCCTGCAATGGCAGCAGCCCCGGGGGGAGGTATGGCAGACTCGGACTGCAGCCAGCCTGGCCATGTCCCTCGCCCGCTTATTGTGTAGGCCCCAACGGTGTCTAGCCAGGAAAGCAGAGCTGGCCTCTAAGAGGGTCTCAGATAGGGTGGGGGCCTGGCCTCAGTTCCATGGGGGGTCTCCGAGGCCTCAGGCTGCTTCCTCCCCGGGGGAGACAGCGAAGGGCCTGGGGCATTGGGCCGGGCGGCGGGAGGGGACCCCGGCTGTGCGGACCCTTTTCCTGGACAAATGTTTACTCCCACAGAACATCTCAGAGAGAAGGGGCGGGGGGGTGGGAAACCCGGCAGCCTGGCTCTGGGGACCCCCACACTAGTTTGGCCCAAAGAGAGCCTCGGCTTGGTGCCCCGGGGCCACCCAACACCTTCCTCCTCCCTCCTCAGCCCATCCAGAATGTACCCGCTGCTGGGAGTAAAAATAGCAGCTGACACCTCCTGGAGGCGGAGGGAGGACCTTGCCTCCTTCTCCAAGCACGTCCTCTGCATCCTGGCCTCCTTCAGCCTCCTCCTCTGGCCATTCCTATACTTGGTAAGGGGCCTGCACGGGCATAGCCCCCCCCAGCAAGACTCCGCACACACCCCGGCCACCCAGTCACTGGCCAATGGGCTCCTAGGAAGATCAAATGTCACTATAACACGAGGGTGTGAGCCGGGCGCCAGTGCCTGCAGCCGGTGCTGTCCACAGGGAGCTCCAGCCCTTCTCACACTCGACCCGCAGGTGGGTATAGGCAGGAGCGGCCACCCAGGACTCCTCCCTTCACTGACCCTCCTCCTCCTTACAGAGGATGGCCCTAGAGGAGTCTGTGGCGTTTGGGGCCTGAACCAGCTGGGAGGACAGCACGAGGGGCTGGTGGGCAGCCTGGGACTGGGTCACACCGGGGGCCTGGACAACACTGGCTCGTGGGGCTGAGGACTGAGGAGAGCCTGGCCCAGCCGTGGCAGTTACAAGAGGCTTAACCTGAGGGGCAGCAGAGTCTCAGGAAGAGATTCTGGGATAGGAAAAAGCTACCCCCGTTGCCTGGAAGACAGCTATCTGCTGGGTAATTTTGCATGGAGCTTAAGTTGCTCTGGGCTCTCTCTCTCTCTCTGAATCTCTCTCTGCAGAAACCACCCACCTTCACCATGTCTGACGAGGAAGTGTGAGTACCCAGCTGGTGGCTGCCCCCTGCCTTCTTTCTTTCTCTCTCTCTCCCTGCCCCACAGTGAACAGGTGGAGGGTAAGTGTAACAGCCATTTTCTTTCTACTTCCGTGGTTCCCCTCTTTGTTCTGTCCCAATGCAGAGCAGTACGAAGAAGAAGGTAATTCTGGCAACCACCGGAAGCCCCCCCAGCTTCTCCTGCTCCTGGCTTCTCCGGCTCTCAGAGGAAGCCCAGGAGGAAGGTAAGTGGGGTCCAAGGCCCCGGCCCCCATGCCCCTTTCTGCCACCATGACGCTGCTTCTGCAGAGGAAGTTCAAGAAGGTACGCCGGCGCTCCCCCGCCTCCAGGCCAGACCCTCTCCCTACGCTGGTGCTGTGTGGACCAGAGGAGAAACCGAGACCCAAGTGAGTGTGGGGTCCTGGCAGGCCCGCTGCTGTCTGCTCACGGGCCTCTCTGTCTCCTCTTCAGACTCACTGCTCCTAAGATCCCAGAAGGGGAGAAAGTGGACTTCGATGTAAGTTTACAGGACTCTGGTTAACATGTCCAGTGGGGCTCACACCCACTGCCCCTGCCCACAGGACATCCAGAAGAAGCGTCAGAACAAAGACCTAATGGAGCTCCAGGCCCTCATCGACAGCCACTTTGAAGCCCGGAAGAAGGAGGAGGAGGAGCTGGTCGCTCTCAAAGAGAGAATCGTGAGTGGGGCAGTTCAGGTTGCAGCAGGGGCAGGGCTGAGCAGACCCCCTTCTCTGGCTGCAGGAGAAGCGCCGTGCAGAGAGAGCGGAGCAGCAGAGGATTCGTGCAGAGAAGGAGAGGGAGCGCCAGAACAGACTGGCGGTGAGGGCACCATCCGCACTGCTGCCTCATCACCCTGAGCATCTTGGGAATGGGGTCTCCACAGGAGGAAAAGGCCAGAAGGGAGGAGGAGGATGCCAAGAGGAGGGCAGAGGACGACCTGAAGAAGAAGAAAGCTCTGTCTTCCATGGGAGCCAACTACAGCAGCTACCTGGCCAAGGTGTGTGCCGCTGCTGGGAGCACGGTGGTAGCCAGGCCCCTCTCTTTGGGCCTGTCCGCTGCAGGCTGACCAGAAGAGAGGCAAGAAGCAGACAGCCCGGGAAATGAAGAAGAAGATTCTGGCTGAGAGACGCAAGCCGCTCAACATCGATCACCTTGGTGAAGACAAACTGAGGTGAGGGGTGGGTGTTGTGGGGCTCAGCCCCATCAACGAAGCCTCACCACTTCCTCTGCCCCAGGGACAAGGCCAAGGAGCTCTGGGAGACCCTGCACCAGCTGGAGATTGACAAGTTCGAGTTTGGGGAGAAGCTGAAACGCCAGAAATATGACGTGAGTCCCGGCACCTCCGGCCCTGGGGCCCTTCGTCGCAGTGAGTCACTCATGTTGTTCACAGATCACCACGCTCAGGAGCCGCATTGACCAGGCCCAGAAGCAGTGAGTAGCCCTGCCGTCCTCGCTCCGCACTGACCCTGAAGGATCACTTGCTTCCCATTTGCAGCAGCAAGAAGGCTGGGACCCCAGCCAAGGGCAAAGTCGGCGGGCGCTGGAAGTAGAGAGGCCAGAAAGGCCCCTCGAGGCAGAGACCCTCCGCCCTCTTGCACACCAGGGCCGCTCGTGGGACTCCACATCCTCCAGCCCCCACAATCCTGTCAGGGGCTCCCTGACAGTCCTGGGGGTGGAGAGGCCATCCCGGGGCGTCCCCCGCGTCTGTGTCCTTGCTGCCTTCATCCCCTGGGGCCTGTGAATAAAGCTGCAGAACCCCCTTCACAGTCTGTACTTGCTTCTGCATGGGGGC